CTTTTAGAGGTGGGACTTCATTTTTAATGAATTTTTAAGCACTCTTTGATTACTATGTATTAATCCTGTGTTGACATGTCAATATTAGTTTCCACGCTACATTTGGAGATGCCGTAATTTGCGGGATAATTTCCATTTACGTACAAGATGTGCTTACTAAGTTTGTTCCAAGTGGGACGCAACATCTCTAGTAGATGCTCCTTAAAACTTCTCCATCACACAGAGAATAATTTTTATTGGTTAACTAAACTTATAAGTAAAATAAATAAACCAACATTTTGGGTTGCTAGGAATCACTCACTGATCAACTTTTAGCTCCAGTTTTTTTCTGTTTTCTTTTTTTTGCTCAGTCTAGGGAGGCTATCTTGGGCTGTGAAAGACATGTCACCAACCATCACAGCTGCTGAGTGATTGCACGGTTAGTCAGTAGGTGCCAACGCCCTGCTAGAAGAGCTGTCTGCAGATTCCAAAGCCGGGCGTTCAGGGACTCCCGGGAAGGAGCCAGCGTTACCTCAGCCTCTCCGAGGGACACGCGCGCCCTGAACACTCCCCTCTTGGGATTCAGGCCAATTCGTTCAGCTCCCATGACTTCATCCGAGCAAGTTTGTCACCTCACGCAGCTAATTAAACTGTTTACCTAGAAGATGATCCAAAGGAATTTCCATTTCCTTCCAGAGGGAATACAAGGTTATGATAACCGAGAGAGCGAGAGGAAAAAAGGCGCACAGCTCGACCCGAACTCAACCTGCTTTCTTTCTCCTGGCTCTCCCAGTCACTCCTGGGGTTGTTAGTAGGCTTCAGCACGCCTGAAGGACCCCGTCCTACGGAGACTCCTAGCCAAGGGAAAAGCAGAAAACACAAGAACTAATTCCACTCTTATGTGTGACTAATTAAAAGAGGAGTCAGGCAGAGGGGACTCCCTGTTCAGCCTTTACCGATGGGGCAGGCTCGGGGCAGCTTTGAGACAGGCAGCGCCAAGGTCGCCCAGATTCCCGACAAGCTCCGCGCGGGGGCTTCCTCGGCTCCTTGCTGTTGCCGCCGCCGCAGCTGCTGCCGCGGTTGGTGGGGTTGGGTGAGAGGAGGAGCTGTCGCGGACCCTGTAGAGTCGGTCTCTGTTGCTCTTTTTGCCTGAGGAGTCTTCCATCCTACGTCGAGCTCTGACTCCCGTGCTGTCGAGAGGGAGTCCCCGGGGACACCTCGGCACGCAGCGGAGATGCCTCTTTTTGCCACCAATCCCTTCGATCAGGATGTTGGTAAGTGTTTTTGCCTCTCCCTGCCCATTCCTAATGTTTCTGCAATCCCCTTTACAATCTACAGAGAAAGCAACCAGCGAGATGAATACTGCTGAGGACTGGGGCCTCATTTTGGATATCTGTGATAAAGTTGGTCAGTCTCGCACTGGGTAAGTATTTAGCGTTTCAAAGGATTTTTATTTTAAGTAATTTTTACTTTTCTCATTTTTTTAGACCTAAGGATTGTCTTCGGTCTATTATGAGAAGAGTGAACCACAAAGATCCTCACGTTGCTATGCAGGCTTTGACTGTGAGTGGTTTCATTTTAATCTGTACCACGAAAGCCCCTTTAACTTCTGATTTTGTGCTTTTAGCTTCTAGGAGCATGTGTATCAAACTGTGGCAAAATTTTTCATTTAGAAGTATGTTCAAGAGATTTTGCTAGTGAAGTAAGCAACGTATTAAATAAGGTAAGGAGCATTATTTCCAGAAATTAATTAAGGGTGCTCTTTTATTTCTTTTTCTATTTTACAGGGTCATCCTAAAGTATGTGAAAAATTAAAGGCTCTTATGGTTGAATGGACAGATGAATTTAAGAATGATCCACAGCTTAGTCTAATATCAGCAATGATTAAGAACCTTAAGGAACAAGGAGTTACGTTCCCAGCTATTGGCTCTCAGGTATTTTGGGAATGAAGTTGTGTGTGTGCTACCCCTCAAATACTGTGTTCCTCTTTTTTGTTAGGCTGCAGAACAAGCAAAAGCAAGCCCAGCTCTTGTAGCCAAGGATCCTGGTACTGTGGCTAACAAAAAAGAAGAAGAAGATTTAGCAAAAGGTGCGTTTTTAAGTCCCTGATGGTGGGAATAATTTTGGGTCTTTAAAAACTCATTGTTTTCTAGCCATTGAGTTGTCTCTCAAGGAACAAAGGCAGCAGTCAACCACCCTTTCCACTTTGTATCCAAGCACATCCAGTCTCTTAACTAACCACCAACATGAAGGCCGAAAAGTTCGTGCTATATATGACTTTGAAGCTGCTGAAGACAATGAACTTACTTTTAAAGCTGGAGAAATTATTACAGTTCTTGATGACAGGTAATGTTAATATTACATTTAAAATTTGTATGTATGGTAAAGCATTGTTTTTTGTTTGTCATAGTGATCCTAACTGGTGGAAAGGTGAAACCCATCAAGGCATAGGGTTATTTCCTTCTAATTTTGTGACTGCAGATCTCACTGCTGAACCAGAAATGAGTAAGTATTTTCCAGCCTGCCAATAAATGATGTTAAAAAAAGATAACTTTTACATATCTTACAGTTAAAACAGAGAAGAAGACGGTACAATTTAGTGATGATGTTCAGGTAGAGACAATAGAACCAGAGCCGGAACCAGCCTTTATTGATGAAGTAAGTGGTTTCCATGGTGATAGGAGTTGGTAAGCTTTTTATATTAACTACTTAATTCCTGTAGGATAAAATGGACCAGTTGCTACAGATGCTGCAAAGTACAGACCCCAGTGATGATCAGCCAGACCTACCAGAGCTGCTTCATCTTGAAGGTAAAACTTTTCTATTTACCTTGCAAATAAAGTTCTTATATTTCTTCACATCTTGTCATTTTAGCAATGTGTCACCAGATGGGACCTCTCATTGATGAAAAGCTGGAAGATATTGATAGGTAAAAGAACATGGGTGCATTTATGTTGTGTAGCTATGCTTCAAATTATTGTGTCATGTTTCAGAAAACATTCAGAACTCTCAGAACTTAATGTGAAAGTGATGGAGGCCCTTTCCTTATATACCAAGTTAATGAACGAAGATCCGATGTATTCCATGTATGCAAAGTTACAGAATCAGCCATATTATATGCAGTCATCTGGTGTTTCTGGTTCTCAGGTAAGCTTTTAGAAGCCCATGTTGTTTTAAATAATTGAATATGATTTCTCTTTAACCATCGCAGGTGTATGCAGGGCCTCCTCCAAGTGGTGCCTACCTGGTTGCAGGGAACGCGCAGATGAGCCACCTCCAGAGCTACAGTCTTCCCCCGGAGCAGCTGTCTTCTCTCAGCCAGGCAGTGGTCCCACCATCCGCAAACCCAGCCCTTCCTAGTCAGCAGACTCAGGCCGCTTACCCAAAGTAATTTTACTGTTGATTCTTGTTTGGAGTTAAGTAGATGGACTGCCTTTTTCTCTGTTTGCAGCCGCTCCCCAGGGGACCTCATGAAGCCCGGTGATTCTGAATGCCGTGGATCTGCCGAGGATTCCCAGATGCGTATTTCTCCTCCGTACTTCCCCACAGGACAGCAGGCTTGAATAGCTGATTGCCTATGCAGGACAACAGGCTTGAATAGCTGACTGCCTATGCATTCTCTTTGCTTGCCAGTTTTTTGGACATCAAACTTGACAGATCCAAGATTATTACTTTGATCTTCCCCACACCCCTCCCACCCCCGAGTCTACTATGGTCCCATCATAGTATTCTGAAAATCAGTGAATGGCCACTCTACCAGTTATTTCTACCAGTTTTTAGGTTCTAAACCTCAGGCATTCTGGACTCTTCTGTTCATTATCATATTTTGAAGGCATTATCTTCAAAATCTATCTAGACTCTGACCCTTTCTCCCATCTCCACCATTACTGCCGTGGCTCTTCTGCTGGTCGGCTCTCTCCTGGTGGATCGTAATAACCTGCAGTCAGCTATCCTGGTCCAGAGGGAGCCCGTTAAACCCTGTGGAATCTTATCACGCTTCTGCTCAGAACGAGCCAGTGTCTTTCTGTCTCACTCAGAGTGTAAGCTACAGTCCTTATTGTGGCCATCAGGTGCTGTGTGTTCTCCAGCCCCCTCCCCACCACCGCAGTCCTGCCGGTGATCTTAGCTGCTCTCCCCTCGGCACCCCCTGCGGCCCCCTCTGCCGCAGCACTCGTGGCCTGCTGTTCCTTGAACATGCTTGGTGTTTTCTCTCCTCAAAGGCTTCTTTCTGTTTACCTGAAATGTACTTTCCTAGGGAATCTATCTGGCTCACTCGCTTACTTTTTCCACATCTTTGCTTAAGTATTGCCTTATTGGAGAGGCACCCTACCATAAACTAGAATCCCTTGCCCCAGCTGCTCTTTGTCCTCCGTATTGGGCTTTGTTTTTGTTCTTACCAGTTAGAACCACTTGACACACGATACATGTGTTTGTTACCCTTTTCTACCACTAGAACAGACGCTCCATGGTGGTATAGACTTATTTCCGCAAACCACCCCCCCCAACTTTTTTTACACAATGGTTAAATAACACACATATTTTTAATGCAATGCCTGATATCACAAAGCCTAAAATAACAATGTTTGGCACATTATAGCTGTTTAGTAAAAGGTTATTAAATGAATTGACTATATGAATGAATGCTTAGTAAATAGCTTTTCCATTTATCTGTAGTTGCTCTATAAATCAGTATTGATGTAATTGAGTGTTTTTCTTCCTCCACAGTACAATGGTCAGTTCCGTTCAAGGAAACACATATCCCAGCCAGGCGCCAGTATATAGTCCTCCTCCTGCCGCTACTGCTGCTGCTGCAACTGCCGATGTCACTCTGTACCAGAATGCAGGACCTAATATGCCCCAGGTGCCAAACTATAACTTAACATCATCAACTCTGCCTCAGCCCGGAGGCAGCCAACAGCCACCTCAGCCACAGCAACCATATTCTCAGAAGGCTCTGCTATAGGACCCGGTGTTCCTCTTGGTGGCAGATACCTGCTAAATGCCACTGACAATGTTATGAGATTCATTACTATCTTAAGATGTGTTTATCCTCAGCTTATAGGAATCTCTCCAGGTCAACAGGTTCAAATATTCAAGAAGGTAGAACTCTCCTCAATTTACACTGACTTTTTAGAGGTTCTTCCCCCCCCGCCCCTGCAGAGGAATGAAACTACTTACAACATTTAATTCCTTTCATAATATGAAAGAATTGATACAAGGCTATTTGTCTCGTAAACCTGGTCTGCAGAAAGTCAAACTTACAAAAACTGTTGTGACAAATGTTATGTACATATATTGATATGTAACTGCATTAGTGGCCATTTTGAATCACAGTGGTGATCGTGTGAATATATTTAACACTGTGTTAAATTAATTTACGTTGCTATTTTATTTTAATCATAAACAACTACCATGTTTCTTAATGTTTTGTGTAAATTTAAGGTAATTATACTATCCTTTTAAACTTCAAGAAAACAAAGTTGTTAGCGTATTTACATGAAGGCGCATTATGTTGTCGTGTGTTTCAGTTTCACATTAAACTGAACCTTTTACTAATTGTGAGCTAAAGAGATATATATATATATGTGTGTGTATATATATATATCTACATGTCTTTCTGTAGCCTCTGCATACTACTGGCTGTCATCACACCAGCGTACAGTAGCTAAATTTTTGGTGCAATTATAGCAAATGATAATGTTCCCTTTTGAACTTTTACATTTTGGCATGACATTTCAGAGTATTGTGGGACCATGAGACAAAATTAAGTACGATCACATTCTTTATTTCTCATTTTAAAGAAATGATGTTGGTTTACCTTTTCCTAGTTGAAGATAGTAATTAGGTTTCTAAGCTGTATACTGTGTTTATTGGTGGCAGTGACACCAAAGATAGAGGCAATGGATAGAAATTTTTAAACTGGAAAGAAAACCTGAATTACACTACATTTTCGAAGTCTCTTGTAATTATTTGGGATATCAACAAAATTTGATTCGTCTGTCTAATCCCTTGCTAGTATTTTAAATATGTCTTTAACACATTGTATCCTTTAATTCTTCATTAAAATGGAAATAAGTAGATGTTTCAAAGTAATCTACATTCCTGGCTTTGCTTAACGTTTATAT